GTACAGTGGACCACTCTCGGAAACAAATGAATGGAGTTAATCAGGGTGAGTCAGGAAAAGTCACTCCCAAGCCTGTACATTCCCAGTCTGTACTTTTGTTCTTGCACTTCACACAAATTTATTAAAGAGGGTTGGACTTTTACTGCTGTCTGAGGGGAGGAAGGAAAGCAGAGAAAATGCACCCTTTTCTCAATTCCCAGAAACATTCTACTCTGAGCGGAACCCCAATTACCTGGCTCAGTATCAACCATGCAAGTAATTTTGAAGAGGAGAGGAGGCAGGCTGGAAGAGGAAAAAAAATGTTAAAACTAGGAAGTGATTTTCTTTTCTTTTTTGTCCTTTTGTGACAAGGATTTCTCATTCTCTTGTTAAAAGTCTACTCTATGGATATATTTAAAGAGGACCTTTTGCCAGTGGATGGGTGTGGGGGTGATAGGAGAGAGGGGTGGTGACGGTGATTAGGAATATCTGAGACAGTAAAAATCCTAACACTTGTGGCAGGAAGGATAACAGCAGTTTTCTGTTAAGAATTCTATAGTTACAGAATTCAGCAGTCATGTTACTTTTTCTAAACTAATCTATTTAATGAGTAGTATTTTTAATATAAAATGTTCAATGTTAAATTTATTGTTCAGTGTCTTCATAGAGGAAGTCACTTACATAAAAATCCTGAAACTTCTAAATAATGTTCTTTAAAATACACAGCCTTAATAGTTCTTGTCTTTATAAAAGAGGTTGTCAATTAATTTCTCCTTTTTTTTGAGACGGAGTTTCTCTCTTGTTGCCGGGGCTGGAGTGCAATGCGCCATCTCAGCTCATCGCAACCTCCGCCTCCCGGGTTCAAGCGATTCTCCTGCCTCAGCCTCGCGAGTAGCTGGGATTACAGGCATGAGCCACCATGCCCGGCTAATTTTGTATTTTTAGTAGAGACGGGGTTTCTCCATTTTGGTCAGGTTGGTCTCGAACTCCTGACCTTAGGTGATCCGCCCGCCTCAGCCTCCCAAAGTGCTGGGATTACAGCAATTTCTCCCTCATTTTATTCCAAAATATTAGAAGTGCAGAGGAGAGAAAAAGAAGGAGAAAAAAAATACCGTGCCTCAAAAGAAGGTGTGTTTTGGATGTTGTGCCATGTGAAATCAAATTTTATAATGTTCATGAAAGATGTTAGGTTAAGCATTCATTGGAGAATCATCTTTGGCTTTTATATTTTAGTAATTTAAAAAATTTAATTTTGCTAAATTTTTTGTGAACCAATTCTCCGGAAATACTATTGTTGAATATAAATACTTGCAATTTTCATTTTTTCCATTCCCTTCAGATAGTCTGAATTTCAGAAAGTTTCAGTATTTTGAATATTTTGCAGAAAATATTTATTTATTTGTATAGACAGTATCAAGAGCATCTAATTAAGTCACCAAATGAAGATCAGGTTGTAAAAATTATGAATAAAAATTGGTGCCTTATTTAATAATCTCTATACTTAGTACACTATAAAGTCCCACTAATACAATGGTCTTAAAAATGACTAAAAAGAACTTCTCTGTCAGTAAATATCCGCTGACCCTGGAATTCCTCAAAAATATGGGTTTGTGAGCTAGACCCCCTGCAAATATATAAAAGTGATCCAGACTAATGATTATGTGTTGTAATCTAAGAATACTCATTCCTACAGTCCTAAGAAATAAGTAGGAAGATTAGATTTTCTATGCTTCTTCTTATGCTTCTAAAAGATTCATGAACATGACTTTTCCAGGATGATTGTTGGCCAAAATTATTTTTTTTCCTTTCCTGACCTTATTGTCGTTATTTAAAGTATAAGGTAGATTAGCTTTGCTCTCCAACAGGTCTAGATTCAAGTTATAGACAAACTCAAACAATGCAGTTACCTCTCTGAGTCTTATTCTTGTCACCTGTCACATAGGGCAGTGATATCTACCTACCTCACAGGGGTGTATGGGGAAAAAAACAAGATCTTCGTAAAATGCCAAGCACAAGTGCTCAATAAATGAGGACAATGGTGATGGCGATGGTGGTGGTAAAGCCATCATCATCATTAGATCAGGCAAATAGAATTGTTTCCAATAATTTAGTTACTATTGAGCCCAATTTTATCCTGTGTTCTGACCTCACTCAAATACTTTGTTTCCATGGAATGTAATACATGATTAACAGGAACGAATGATCCGCCAAACATTGTAATCTCCTTGGAAGTGTTCTAGTTTGTAGAGATCATGGAGATCATTTAGGGCCTGTCACTCTGGCATGCTGCTATCCTGGAAGAGATGTTTGAGGATTGTGGCTGTTTTGCTTTTACTACAAATTTCTTCATATCTTAGGCTTTAGCATTTGAGGAGACTTTTCCGTGAGGGTCAAATTATGCCTGCAGGTAGGAGGCTTTTAAAAGTGCACTCAGTGTTTTAATTTCTTTAGCTAATGCTTTTGCAATAATAAAAATGTCTTTCTACTTTCAGCAGAAGAGTATTATATTTAGATTTTCTGAATTTTAAAGCAGTTACCAAAAGCTACGCTAAGTTTTTCAAAGGAATTTAAAAGGCATAAATGATCCTTTACAAAATAGTGACTAAAGGCCGACCTTTCTAAATGAAAAAATAACTGAATCTTATTCTCAATTCCTCTTCTGTTTCCTCGCCCTCCTTCCAAAACTGGTTTTTTCTTGAGGTGACCCCAAGGCCTTGGCATGGAAATTTAGAGGAGATTACCACATAAAAATAGATACCATTAGCTAATATAAGTCATGTACAGAAGAAAAGATCTTTTGTGTCTCTTGTATCCCTAATGCTTCCCACAATACCTAGCACTTAGTAGGTATTCAGTAATATTTGGTAAGTGAAGGACTTAAAATTTCAAAATTCTGGCTAAATTATGCATCTCATGTAAAGCTGTAGCAGTTGCACTTTGAAAATCCAATAACATGCAAAATCTCAGGGAAAATTCCTAACGTGAAAAATCTCGGGACAAGATAAAGGAGGCAGTATCATCTTTGTGTCTCTACTTCTGAAGTTCAGTCTTACTAAAACACCTGGTCTATCACTACTGACTCTAAATCTTATCTTTATGAGCTATTTTGATTGACTGACATAACCCTAAAAACTAATGCATTTAACAGTCCCGAAGAACAAGTCTAAGGAGATGTACTCATTTAATTTTGGAATGATGAGAAAATTTTTCCCCAAATGCTCAACTGGTAGAGGGGAGGGAAGAAGAATAGAATATACAAACCAACTTAGTCTTGCAAATGTAAACCTCAGTATTCTCCTTAAGTCACAAAGGCACAAATAAATATACATGTAACCATTTTAAAACCATTTACAGTTAAGGATGTGAACATTGATTTGACTCTAAAATATTTTTGTATTGCTCTAAGTACTGTATCCTACACTTTAGAGGGGAAAGATTTTGCCAGAGTTAGTTGGCAAAGGCATTTGTGTTGGCTTGAAAAACCATAAGCTAATCACTTATTTAGTCCGTTAAAAACAACTTGATTAATGTTTGGTAAGAAATTCTGACTAAAATTCTCCATTATATGCTTCCAAATACAATAGAACTTTGAAGATCATAAGCAAGTCACAGTCATATTTGGCTATTACTGTTTGTTATAAAACAATACCACAGTATGTCAAATGGTCTGTGTACCATATTTTCGTACCCCTACCTCATCCTAAGCCAGCATGTGTAGTTAACTTTATAATCTTGTTTACTTTCACATTTTCTCTGGGACAGCTAGAAACTTTAATGTGAAGATGACATTATACACTGTAGCAGATTCCCTCAATATCCAGGCTTTTCTCCTCTCTGCTGGCTACAGATAATGTGAGGGCCCTGCCCATATTTTCCCACTGTGTTCCTTCTTTTAGTGCATGCTGGAGGCTTCTTACTTCAAGCACTGTGACTCTGTCTGAGGGCTTTATCAGGCCTTGGGAGCCTGCCTGACCCATGTAGGGTAGGCCAGAAGGGCCTGGAAGTAAACACCCCTGGAGCAATACCTTACCCAATAATATATGAAAGTTGGTGAGTAAATACCCCACTTTCTCACATCTTAGGTGAGGCAACTTTTGAGGTATGAACCATACATTCCTCCAGAGGTACCCAATGGAACCGAGCTCCAGCTGCTCATAGTGGTAACCTACCTGCTCATTAACATTGACTTTTTTCCCTTCTCTGTCTCACTTCTCCACTCCTTTACCAGGAGTTACCTCCCAAATAAACTAATTGAATGAATTCTTGTCCAGGGTCTGCTTTTGGGAGAACCCAGTCTACCATAAACTTTTTGGCTATTTCAGTAAATGCAGTATAAGTTATACTGCAGTAAACTAAGTATAGCTTATACTTAGCCAAGTGGACTATAGATGCCATTCTAGCCAAAAAGTAAATCATGAATGGAATTCTTGCTTTCCACAGTGCAGAACAGAATTTTGTCTGTAGCTAATACTGTTTCATTGGTGTCTTGGTGTCTTGTTTAACTTGTATCTTATTGGTCATAACTGGATCCTAAATTCTCATCGCCTTTTTTGGAAACTGTCATGGGACATGGAGGGAGATATCAGTGAAGATTTGGTGTGACTCCAGAACAATGAGGGTTTAGTGTGATCCCATAATTAGAGAAATAGCACAAAGAACATATTCTGCTCATGTTATGTAAAGAGGTTCTGGAAAGTGGTTCAAACACATGCTCAGTGAAGATAATGCTGGGCCCTTTATTTTCCTGCTGGGTGTTCCTATCCCCTCCACAGGTTGGGTCACCATTTATTTATCAGTGATTTTCTAATCCATACCGCCAGGCCAGACCTCTCCTGAGAACTCCAGTCCCAGATATCTAACTGCCCACAAGGCACTTGAAGATTTGTTTGCACCACAAGTCCAACAAGTCCCAAATGGTACTCATTATCTTCCCCCAAACCCTCCCCTCTTCCTGCGAATGGCACAACCCAGTGGCCCCATCAGAAAACTTTGAAGTAGCCTTGAGGATCTGTCCTTCTCACTTCATCAACAGTCCCATCTAATCAGTCTCCAAGTCTTACAAATTTAATTTCCTAACAATCTCTACAAACTTCTCTCCATTCTCCTTGTCATCACTGCATTTCCAAAACACCGTCATCTATTTCACTCAACACCGGCCTCCTAGTGCCCCTCCCTGTATCTAGTCATGCCCCTCTTGTAGCATTCTCCACACTTCAGCCTGAAAACATCTGCTCACACTTTTCTCTGGTTAAAATGCTCCAATGGCTTTAGGTAAAATCCAAAATCCTTATCCTGGTTGAAAATCCTCCCACCACTCCACCTTAACTGTGTCTTCTGCATCATGCCTTCTTATTTTGTTCCCACTACTCCCAGTCCTCTAGTTCTTTAGGGAGATCTTGCTCTCTCTCACCTCCTGCCACTTGCATTTTGGAATCTCTTCTACCTAAAACCATATTCTCCAGACTCTCAACCTGGCTAACTGCTTCTTTCCCTTTAGAACTTAGCTACTATGTTCATTCCTTGAGAAAAAGCATTACTGGACCCCCTTACTAGGAAAAGTGCCCTTCCCTGGATCCCCACAATAGCCTGGGCTTCCTTAGCCATATCGCTCTCCCACTAAAAGCTCTATTTCTTAGTGTTTCATGTTCACCAGACTGCCTTCAGTGCCAGCTACTGAAGTATCTGTTGTATGAATAATGAGCTGAAATCAGGTTCCTTACTAGCTGATGATCATGGGCAAGTCACCTAACTTATCTGAACTTCAGTTTTCTCATCAAAGTGGAAACAATATTCAAGCACAGGGTGATTGAGAGGAGTTGATGAAATTATGGATCTGGGGTTCCTGACACCTAAGTTGGTGCTCAATACATAGAAGTTATTTTGGATTCAGCAAGGTAGAACTAGGCTTGCCTTGCCTCATGATGTTTTGAGACAGTAAAGGCTACATCCTGGAAGGTGTAAGTTAAAGGGGCACTTTGATGTAGCAGCTCTGGGAGGAACCCAGAGGGAGGAAAGTATCATTTAGCTAAAAGCTAAAAGGTCTTTTAAAACCTTTCAAGAGGTGTGTTTTTGGAAATGCAAGTGATGTAACTACATATAATGGCATCTAATTCCCTCACAGTTTCTTCCAAACAGTCTTTCTCCTTGAGTTTCAATATCTGCATTCCCTGGGTTAATGCCATGAATCCAATTTCTAAACTGAGATTTTTTTCCAAGAGTTCTGCCTTAATTAGTTATTCCCCGCTCCTCCGTGGTTTTTTCTTTCCCCCTTCTCCACGAGTACTGTCATCAACCTGAAATGGCACCATTAAGCACCTAATCTTTGAGCCTCCGGGGAACTGTCATCAAAATGCTCAGGAACCGAGATGTACATTTACAGGCAATGTAACTGGGTAGAGGCAAGCACTAAACAAGTTCCTCAGCTTGCACTGGTGAATGATGAAGGCAGAGAATTTCTTAGCTTTTACTAGAGAGGTGAATTAAGTACATAATTGGGGTGGAAATTGGGATAATAGCACCTCAGGGAGCTGTCTGCACATTTTAAGGGCTTTTAGGTATTTAGTAAGTTACTGCTTTGACGCACTTACCTAATAGTCCATAGCAAAACAGTTTTCAAGTTCACTGGGCCAGAGGTGCCCTGCCCCACTCTAAACATACAAAGTGTATAAATTCCTTTTTTTCCTATATATCCTAACAATTTTGGAATACATAGTCACTTGTAAGTAACAGTCAGTATACTCAGAAAAATAGGCAAAATGGTGGTTAATGGTGTTGTCTATGTTGGAGTCCCACCTCATTTTCTTGGATCAGCTTGAATAGATAAATTCATAAATATGTATTCTTAGCTGCAAAATTCTTTAAGTAGTTGCCTTTTTACTTCCAAAAGCATGAAGGACTTTATTTATCTGTTTATTTTATTTCTCAGTGCTCTTATCAAGTCTTTAAATTTCTTCATGGAGAAAACAGCAATTAGGCAATAGATGTTCCTATGTCATCTCAATCAGCAGTAGCAAAAGTTGTTAAGTTGGGCAGTGTGCTGGGCACCGACTGCATGATTCCATGCCTTCCATCCCTGCTAAAGTCCCCCTTGAGAAAGGAGATGTGCGCTGTGGATGCAGAGCTGAAGCCATGCCACTAACTGCAGCCACTAAGCAATTTTGGGCTGGGATAGAAATACCCTAGGGAAAAAGAGATGAATGACTTCAGCTCTTCACAAGGTGGGTCTTCAAATACTCCAATCCAGAGTTTTCTACATCAATGAACTCAGCACTTATTAAACATATTATATACATTATCACATTTAATCCTTACAACAACCCATTATCCTGCTTTCACAAATGAGAGTCCAGGATTTCAAGGTTCATCAATTGCTCAAATCACAGCTGGCCAATGAAAGAGATTTGAATTCTGGATGTGGTTAAAACTCAGACCTTGATACTGCTATCTGTATATTCTGCCAGGTAATCTGGAAAATGTGTGCTTCAAAAGCCTAGAAACTTCTAATGTGGACAAAATTTAGATTCCTGGATGCTCGGAATAACAGTTCAGAAGTCATATTTTTCATGGTAAGAGGAAATTTTGACTCAGTATTTTTTAGACCAACTGTCCAAAATTTCATGTTTCTACTAGGTCTGGGGACAAGAAAAACTCTTACGACTTTGTAAATATTGATGGATTGTTTTCTCTAAGGCATTTCACATATTAGAAGGTCAGTGAACCTCAGAAATTCCTTGTCCCCTGACAACAATTTGTTTATATTTTTGCCTTTTCAGATTTGAAGTTGAAGATTTTTCAGGTCATAATATGATGTTGCTAATTTTGTTCCTCGTGATAATTTGTTCCCATATTTCTGTGAACCAAGATTCCGGTAAGGAAAAACTGGAAAGAATTCTTAATTTTTTTGGTTCGTTCATATGTTTGTGGTTTTGCAGGCCCTGAGTATGCAGATGTTGTGTTTTTGGTGGACAGCTCTGATCGCCTGGGATCCAAGTCCTTCCCATTTGTGAAAATGTTCATCACCAAAATGATCAGCAGTCTCCCCATAGAGGCCGACAAATACCGTGTGGCCCTGGCCCAGTACAGTGATAAACTTCACAGTGAATTCCACCTGAGCACCTTCAAAGGCAGGAGCCCCATGCTGAACCACCTAAGGAAGAACTTTGGATTCATTGGCGGGTCCCTGCAGATAGGAAAGGCTCTTCAGGAGGCTCACAGGACTTATTTCTCTGCACCCGCAAATGGGAGAGACAAGAAACAGTTTCCCCCAATTCTAGTGGTCCTGGCTTCATCTGAGTCTGAGGATAATGTGGAAGAGGCATCAAAGGCCCTGCGGAAAGACGGAGTGAAAATCATCTCTGTAGGGGTGCAGAAAGCTTCTGAGGAAAACCTGAAGGCCATGGCCACGTCTCAGTTTCATTTCAACCTTCGGACAGTCAGAGACCTCAGCATGTTTTCCCAAAACATGACACACATCATCAAGGATGTAATAAAGTACAAGGAGGGAGCAGTTGATGACATCTTTGTAGAAGGTGGGCTTAGGATATGTGTATAGGAATGATGAAAAATTGTGCTTGTTTATTTCTTGCCACACAGCTTGCCAAGGCCCTTCTATGGCCGATGTTGTGTTCCTATTGGATATGTCAATCAATGGAAGTGAGGAGAACTTTGACTATCTTAAAGGATTCTTGGAAGAAAGTGTATCTGCCCTTGACATAAAGGAAAATTGCATGAGGGTTGGCCTTGTGGCCTATAGCAATGAGACAAAAGTGATAAATTCACTGAGCATGGGCATAAATAAGTCAGAGGTTCTCCAGCATATACAGAACCTTTCTCCCCGAACTGGGAAGGCCTATACTGGAGCTGCCATCAAAAAGCTCAGGAAGGAAGTTTTTAGTGCACGGAATGGCAGTCGGAAGAATCAGGGGGTGCCCCAGATTGCCGTGCTGGTGACCCACCGAGATTCAGAAGACAACGTGACAAAAGCAGCTGTTAACCTCCGACGGGAGGGTGTGACCATCTTCACCCTGGGCATAGAGGGCGCCAGCGACACCCAGTTGGAAAAGATAGCATCCCACCCTGCTGAGCAGTATGTCTCCAAACTGAAGACCTTCGCTGACCTGGCTGCTCACAACCAGACATTTCTGAAGAAGCTGCGGAACCAAATAACACACACAGTCTCTGTCTTTTCAGAGAGGACTGAAACGCTCAAATCTGGTAAGGTCTTCTGCTGAAAGAAGGGTTGTTTGATGCCACATGCAACTTATTGATTCCTTTTTAGGTTGTGTGGACACTGAGGAAGCAGACATCTATCTGCTTATCGATGGCTCAGGGAGCACCCAGGCCACAGATTTCCATGAAATGAAGACGTTCCTGTCAGAGGTGGTAGGGATGTTCAACATTGCTCCCCATAAGGTGCGGGTTGGGGCCGTTCAGTATGCTGACAGCTGGGACTTGGAATTTGAGATCAATAAATACTCCAACAAGCAGGATTTGGGAAAGGCCATTGAGAATATCAGGCAGATGGGTGGGAATACAAACACAGGCGCAGCACTGAATTTCACACTGAGTCTGTTGCAAAAAGCAAAGAAGCAGCGAGGAAACAAAGTTCCATGCCACCTTGTTGTCCTGACAAATGGCATGTCCAAGGATAGCATCTTGGAGCCTGCAAACAGACTGAGAGAAGAGCACATCCGAGTTTATGCTATCGGGATCAAGGAGGCCAACCAAACACAGCTGAGAGAAATTGCAGGAGAGGAAAAGAGAGTGTATTACGTGCATGACTTTGATGCATTGAAAGACATAAGAAACCAAGTTGTTCAAGAAATCTGTACTGAAGAAGGTAAGAGAAATCGTGGCTTTACCTACTGACCTCTTGAATAAACATCACAGTTTTTCCTATGCAGCTTGCAAAGAGATGAAAGCTGACATCATGTTTCTGGTGGACAGTTCTGGAAGTATAGGACCTGAAAACTTCAGCAAAATGAAAACATTTATGAAAAACCTGGTGAGCAAGTCTCAGATTGGACCAGATCGGGTGCAAATTGGTGTAGTCCAGTTCAGCGACATCAATAAGGAAGAGTTTCAGCTCAACAGATTCATGTCCCAAAGCGACATTTCAAATGCAATAGACCAAATGGCTCACATTGGACAAACCACCCTGACTGGTAGTGCCCTGAGCTTTGTGTCTCAGTACTTCAGCCCCACCAAGGGCGCCCGGCCCAACATCAGAAAGTTTCTCATCCTCATCACGGATGGTGAAGCTCAGGACATAGTAAAGGAACCAGCAGTAGTGCTTCGGCAAGAAGGTGTAATCATCTATTCTGTGGGAGTGTTTGGCTCCAATGTCACCCAGCTTGAGGAGATCAGTGGGAGGCCCGAGATGGTTTTTTATGTTGAGAATTTTGACATTCTGCAGCGCATTGAAGATGATCTTGTTTTTGGAATATGCAGCCCCCGTGAAGGTAGGCATGGGCATACTCACTAGCAGGACTATTCATATGGTTTACCTCTCTCTTCCTCTTTCAGAATGCAAGCGGATTGAAGTTTTAGACGTTGTGTTTGTCATTGATAGCTCTGGCAGTATTGACTATGATGAGTATAATATCATGAAGGATTTTATGATTGGCTTAGTGAAAAAAGCTGATGTGGGCAAGAATCAGGTCCGGTTTGGGGCTCTGAAGTATGCTGATGACCCAGAGGTGCTGTTTTATCTGGATGACTTTGGCACAAAACTGGAGGTAATTTCAGTGCTCCAGAATGACCAAGCCATGGGTGGCAGTACTTATACTGCTGAGGCACTGGGCTTCTCAGACCACATGTTCACTGAAGCCCGGGGCAGCCGCCTGAACAAGGGGGTCCCCCAAGTCCTCATTGTGATCACCGATGGGGAATCCCATGATGCTGATAAACTCAATGCCACGGCAAAGGCCTTGCGGGACAAAGGCATTCTTGTCCTGGCTGTGGGGATTGATGGTGCCAATCCCGTGGAGCTGTTAGCCATGGCAGGATCAAGCGACAAGTACTTCTTCGTGGAGACTTTTGGAGGTCTGAAGGGAATATTTTCAGATGTGACAGCCAGTGTCTGCAACTCTTCAAAAGTAGGTAAGTTTTGCCAACTAAGTTTTTCCTAATTAGGGTTTTCTGTTGTTCCTTCTCTTCTTTGTAGATTGTGAAATTGACAAAGTAGATCTTGTTTTCCTTATGGATGGTTCAACTAGCATTCAGCCAAATGACTTCAAGAAAATGAAGGAATTTCTGGCATCTGTTGTTCAAGACTTTGATGTCAGCCTCAACAGAGTGCGAATAGGAGCGGCCCAGTTTAGCGATACCTATCACCCGGAGTTTCCACTGGGAACTTTCATAGGTGAAAAAGAGATATCATTTCAGATTGAAAACATCAAGCAGATCTTTGGAAACACACACATCGGTGCTGCACTCAGGGAGGTGGAACATTACTTCAGGCCAGACATGGGCAGCAGGATAAATACAGGTACCCCACAGGTGCTGCTGGTCCTTACAGATGGCCAGTCCCAAGACGAGGTGGCCCAGGCCGCGGAAGCCCTGAGACACAGAGGTATCGACATCTACTCCGTGGGCATTGGGGATGTGGATGACCAGCAGCTCATTCAGATCACCGGGACTGCAGAGAAAAAACTGACAGTGCACAACTTCGATGAACTGAAGAAGGTCAATAAAAGGATCGTTCGCAACATCTGTACCACAGCGGGTGAAAGCAGTAAGTATTTAGCAAGTTCTTCATTCGATTCCTTATTAAGACATGCTTTTCCTTTGAATCCTAGACTGTTTCGTGGATGTTGTGGTGGGATTTGATGTCTCAACTCAGGAGAAAGGGCAGACTTTGCTTGAAGGTCAGCCTTGGATGGAAACCTACCTTCAAGACATCTTACGTGCCATCAGCTCCCTCAATGGAGTAAGCTGTGAGGTGGGCACAGAGACTCAGGTCAGTGTGGCTTTTCAAGTGACCAATGCCATGGAAAAATATTCTCCCAAGTTTGAGATCTACAGTGAAAACATACTGAATAGCTTGAAGGATATAACAGTTAAAGGACCATCTCTTCTCAATGCAAACCTCTTGGATTCTCTATGGGATACATTTCAGAATAAATCAGCTGCTCGAGGAAAGGTAACATGGATTTATCTTATTTGTTGGTCTATATTCATTTTACTTTTTTTGAATACTTTCTTAGGTGGTCCTTTTATTTTCAGATGGATTGGATGATGATGTTGAGAAACTTGAACAAAAATCTGATGAACTTAGAAAAGAAGGTACTGAGTATGGAGAAGTGGGAAGGGAGTGCTCACCTGGAACATTGTAAACTGTGTTGGATAGGCCTGAATGCCCTCATAACTGTTGCTCTGGATGGACCTGCTGATTCAAGTGACTTGGCTGATCTTCCCTATATTGAATTTGGGAAAGGATTTGAGTACAGGACACAGCTCTCTATTGGCATGAGAGAACTTGGAAGCCGGCTGTCAAAGCAGCTGGTAAGTTATTCTGAAAAGGCTGGTGAGCTTAACAAATGTAATGTATTTCTTACCCTCTCCCAAGGTCAATGTTGCTGAAAGGACATGCTGCTGTTTGTTCTGCAAGTGCATTGGAGGAGATGGCACAATGGGAGATCCTGGACCACCAGGGAAAAGGGTGATTTTAGCTCAGATTTATGGGTTACTTTGTGCAAATGTTTTCTTCCTTTTCTTATTTCCAGGGACCTCCAGGTTTTAAAGGCAGTGAAGGCTACCTGGGAGAGGAGGGAATCGCTGTAAGTCAGGGCTCTTTTTTACCTCCATTTATAAAAGCTCATTTGGATATGTGCCCTTTCTCAGGGAGAAAGAGGAGCCCCTGGACCAGTGGGAGAGCAAGGTACTAAGGGATGCTATGGCACCAAAGGTCCTAAGGTAAGGATTGCATAAGAGTGTGGAGTTTTCTCTACACTAACTATAACTGTCCTTTTATTTTCAGGGAAACAGAGGACTAAATGGACAGGAGGTATGTTACCAGGCACATCCATTTACCTACCCGTACTCTGTTCTAATCATATCTATCTTTTCAGGGAGAAGTTGGGGAAAATGGAATTGACGGATTAAACGGAGAACAGGTAGAGCCTTCTTGTACCATAGAGACCCTTCTTCTATTAATAGCTTTCCCTTCTTGTTTTTTAGGGTGATAATGGTCTTCCTGGAAGAAAAGGAGAAAAGGGAGATGAGGGATCTCAGGTAGGGATTTGAAAAGGAAGAACATAAAAATTCTTGTTTTTCTTCTGATTTGTATTAACTTTAGGGAAGCCCAGGGAAGAGAGGGACTCCTGGTGACCGTGGAGCAAAGGGCCTGCGAGGGGATCCCGTAAGTGCACGGGCTGCAAACTGGAGTTAGGGTATTAATTTTTCTCTTTATTTTCTATTTTTAGGGAGCTCCTGGAGTTGACAGTAGCATAGAAGGACCCACAGGCTTGAAAGGAGAACGTGGAAGACAAGTAATTACGTGGGCTTGTAAAATCGTGATGCATACCGTCACACATCTGTCTGTTCCTTTGACAGGGCAGAAGAGGCTGGCCAGGCCCCCCCGGGACACCAGGCTCCAGAAGAAAGACAGTAAGAGCCCTTCTAGACAAGGAGACCCACTGATTAATGATATCCACCTTTTCTTCTATTTTAGGCAGCTCATGGCAGAAGGGGACATACAGGCCCACAGGTACAATGATTTTTCCCCTTAACTCCAAATAAAGTGTTAACAGATTGATTCTTTCTCGCCACAGGGAACAGCAGGCATCCCAGGACCAGATGGACTTGAAGGCTCCCTGGGACTTAAGGGCCCTCAGGTACATATCAAGACCAATCAGGGTGTGAGAACCAAAAAATAATGCTTTAATTCTATGTACTTAGGGCCCAAGAGGAGAGGCTGGTGTGAAAGGAGAAAAAGGAGGTGTGGGAAGTAAAGGTCCCCAGGTATGTAATGAGAAAAATGATTGCATCTGACTGCTATATTTGCAAACCCCTTGTTTTGTTTCAGGGGCCTCCAGGACCCGGAGGAGAGGCAGGGAATCAAGGCCGTTTGGGAAGCCAAGGAAATAAAGTAGGTCACATTCTTTATACTCACCAAAGTTGTCCAACCTAAAAACAATCTTTCTGTTTAACAGGGAGAACCTGGAGATCTGGGAGAAAAAGGAGCTGTTGGCTTTCCTGGTCCTCGTGGCTTGCAGGTTTGTATTTTGACACTAGTTTTGATCGGATTGGGATGTTGGTAATCAATTGCTCTGTTTACAGGGCAATGATGGCAGTCCAGGTTATGGTAGTGTCGGACGCAAGGGAGCAAAGGTAAGTCAAGTCTGCTGGAAGCTGGACGTTTTCCTGTATAAATCTTTCCTCCTGTCCATTACAGGGACAAGAAGGATTCCCTGGAGAAAGTGGACCTAAGGTACCGTGTGCTTCCTAGTAACTAGAGATCAGAATAACTATTTTACTTTAATAAATGTATTTAGGGTGAGATTGGGGACCCTGGTGGTCCAGGAGAGACTGGGCTGAAGGGAGCTAGAGGCAAAATGGTAAGCTTCTTAGATTCCAATTGCTGACAACCAAATACAATTTTAAAATAAATTCTCCTTTGAGATATCTGCTGGGCTTCCAGGAGAGATGGGATCCCCTGGGGAACCAGGACCTCCTGGACGTAAGGTAAGTAGAAAAACTATAAACCACAGCAGGTCGCATTAAAACAATGTTTTGTTTGTTTTCCTAGGGTGTGAAAGGAGCCAAAGGCTTGGCTTCATTTTCTGTACGTATCTCCCGACTACAACAGAGTGCTCTTTAATTGTTTCTGTTTTATTTTCGAACTGCAGACATGTGAGCTCATTCAGTATGTGCGAGACCGCAGTCGTAAGTACCCTGCTTAAAATGATCACCCAAGTATAATCCAATCTCCTTTGTTCTTCTTCCCCAGCTGGCAGGCATGGTGAGTAATCTTTATTTACAGCATGCTTTAATGATGCTATGTGTTAAGGGATATGGTCTTTTAGGAAAACCGGAATGCCCAGTGCACCCAACCGAGTTGGTGTTTGCCCTGGACCACTCCCGGGATGTCACTGAGCAGGAATTTGAGCGGATGAAGGAGATGATGGCTTTCCTGGTGAGAGACATTAAGGTCCGGGAGAACAGCTGCCCCGTGGGAGCGCACATCGCCATCCTCTCCTATAACTCCCACGCCAGGCACCTTGTGCGCTTCTCAGACGCCTACAAGAAGAGTCAACTTCTCAGAGAAATTGAAACTATTCCTTATGAGAGATCCTCTGCCAGCAGGGAGATTGGCAGAGCAATGCGGTTTATTTCCAGGAATGTCTTCAAGCGGACGCTTCCGGGGGCACACACGAGAAAAATCGCCACATTTTTCAGCAGCGGTCAGTCCGCGGATGCCCACTCCATCACCACGGCTGCCATGGAGTTCGGCGCGCTTGAAATCATTCCCGTGGTGATCACTTTCAGCAACGTGCCCTCGGTCAGGCGCGCATTTGCGGTATGAGGATGAAACCTTTCACATGACAATTCTAAGTTCTTTCTGCTGCTTCTGCTTCTTTTAGATTGACGACACTGGCACATTTCAAGTAATAGTGGTTCCCTCCGGGGCCGACTACATACCAGCATTAGAGAGACTCCAGCGGTGCACTTTCTGCTATGGTAAGACCCACAGAGAGAAGGTAATTTGGTCACTTAGTAACCCAGAGTAACTTTTGGTTCACAGATGTGTGCAAGCCAGATGCTTCTTGTGACCAAGCCAGACCACCCCCTGTGCAGTCTTACATGGATGCTGCTTTCCTTCTGGATGCCTCCCGGAACATGGGAAGTGCTGAATTTGAAGACATAAGAGCCTTCCTTGGAGCACTATTAGATCACTTTGAAATCACCCCAGAGCCGGAGACTTCTGTCACTGGAGACCGGGTGGCCCTATTGAGCCATGCTCCCCCCGACTTCCTACCCAACACTCAGAAGAGTCCAGTTAGAGCTGAGTTCAATCTTACCACCTACAGAAGTAAGCGCCTCATGAAGAGGCATGTGCACGAGTCAGTTAAACAACTAAATGGAGATGCTTTTATTGGTCATGCCTTACAGTGGACTCTGGACAATGTATTTTTAAGTACACCCAATCTGAGAAGAAACAAAGTCATATTTGTGATATCTGCTGGGGAAACCAGCCACTTAGATGGGGAAATCTTAAAGAAGGAATCCTTGCGAGCCAAATGTCAGGGATATGCCTTATTTGTGTTTTCCCTTGGCCCTATTTGGGATGACAAGGAACTGGAGGATCTCGCCAGCCACCCTTTGGATCACCACCTGGTCCAGCTTGGCCGAATTCATAAACCTGACCACAGTTATGGTGTGAAGTTTGTGAAGTCCTTTATAAACTCAATCAGGCGTAAGTCATAAAATCTGTTGTTCTCTGCACTTTACAAGACTTATCACAGACTTTTCTCTTCTAGGTGCAATCAACAAATATCCACCAATAAACTTAAAAATAAAGTGCAACAGACTTAACTCTATAGATCCAAAGCAGCCCCCACGACCATTCCGAAGGTACTGTCTGTTTGGTGTTACTTGATAAATGATATCTTCTATGATGTTCTCTTTTGTTGTATAGCTTTGTTCCTGGACCACTTAAAGCTACCCTCAAAGAAGATGTATTACAGAAGGCAAAATTCTTTCAAGATAAAAAATATCTTTCAAGAGTAGCAAGAAGTGGCAGAGATGATGCTATTCAAAATTTTATGAGAAGCACCTCCCATACCTTTAAGAATGGAAGGATGATAGAAAGTGCTCCCAAACAACATGATTAAAAAAATGCTTGAACAACTTAGCCTTAGGAAGCATGGTAAGACTCTGGACTTAAATAGTAACTAAATCTGCTGCCAGAACTCAAGCAACAGTTTGTAGGTTATCAGGTGACTTGACCCCCTGCATTCATTGGTATTAAGATATATCTTGTTCATTTATTTGACCACTCCTGACAATTCCAGCACTCTACGACTGATATGTCGAAGAACTGTTTCATTAGAAGACAGAAGAATGAAAGAAGTGTTTTGAAAAGTCTAATGGAGATATAATTTGAAGGTAAAATTTATATGATGTATGCATATGTGTACATGGGTCAATGTTAATTCTTTTATCTCTGTCCAGTTCATTTTCTGCAAACCCATCCTCCTTTCCTAATTTAGTAATGTCTAATGCTCATCTATTTAGTCAAAGTTATTTTTTAATGTTTTAAGCTACTCCAAAATTTATCCTAGAAATGGATGCTGTTTATATGTCGTATTTTTTTAAAACGTGACCTTCTATTCCACTTAAACACACCACTGTGGGAGTTGTTTGCTTGGACTGATGAGAAGAGGGTAATTTTCTCCATCTCTAAATCCTCCTGAACTCACTGAAAAACTCATTAATTCCCGCAGAACATAAATTATTGCTTTTGAGCTGGAAGTTTTCTCTTCATTAGGAAGCTTACTGCCATTTTGATGGAGCTTGAAGCCCCCATTTTGATGGACTTCTAGTCTGTCTTTCCTGTTATGGTCATTTATTAATTTTCACTAATCCATATATTCTTTAGACAAGGAGAGTCAAGAAACTACTTGTCATAGATGAAGCTCTGAGTTACTTTTACCCATCAGGTAGCTGTTTAGTCAATAATAAACAGCACCAAAACAGGATTAGCAGAGCTCTTAAAAACAGCCTTAAATACACACTGAGTTTAGAAAAATGTAAGAAAATCATTGTTTTAATCTACAAATTCATATGCAGTTGCAGAGATGCAAAAGAGATCAGAGTAAGTTAAAGTAGGAAAGGTTTTATAAAAGTATTGATGGCTGTGTCCTCATCTGCATTTTTGTTTTTATGATAGGGCTGATATTTTCAACAACGAAACACCCAATGTTCAGACCTTACCTCAGTCTAAGAGCTGGCTCCACAGTTGGTAGCAATGGCCCTGTTAGGCAGACTGTCCCCCTCTTTGGGAATGGAAAGAAGCCCTGCCTGGATGCATGGAGCAGATGGATACTGACACCAAGGACATTCAGATTTTCTTTCCTATACCTATTTTCATAAAATTTGGAAAGAAAAACTATCTGCAGTATTTTTTTAAAACGACTTCTGCTATTCTTACTTAGAGAAATCCAGTGATAGCACCTCATGTCTTCAGAGGAGCAAGAAGTTCAAGGAGTTAAATGTCACATTCATACTCAGGTAATAGAGAAGAATAAAACACATCAGGTTTGCTTCATCTATCCTAAGTGGTGCTTAGGGGTTCAGAAAAAATGTTTCAAGTACAGGAAATTAATGAGCAATATTTACAATGTATTTTAATAAAAGGGATTTTTCTAGTTAACTCTGAGTTAAGCACGAACTCCTTTCTTTTGTTAATTGTTGGAAATACCATTAAGATGTATTTGTCTGTTTTTCTGCATTGGCAAGTAAAGAACATAAAACAAATATTCCCTTGGTGACAGATTATTTTTAGTATT